ATTGTGAGTTCTGAAAATCAGTATGCTACTCTAAACACATAAAAATACAGAGAGTGGAATGGGATCCAGACACACCGGTTTGTTTTCATACAACCTTATGTAATTAAGTTGGGTACTGGAAAGCAAAGGACAACAGAAAATTTTAGAGACATGGACCCTGAGAGTTACTCATTAATGATTCATCTGTATGTGGAAGAAACTCACCTATTTTCCAGTGTTTAATTTTAAAATTAGTGTTCTCATTTTAAGAAGAGTATGTGGGATAAGAGTATTTTGACCATTTGTGGGGGGGGGGAAAAAAACCTTGCCATGCCAAACAGCAGGATTTTCACGAGATGAGTGTGCCAGATGTTTATTTTCAACTTGAAATCAACCCAGTTCCTATCTTCATTTTCTTCTGCATTGCAGAAGATCAGCCTGAAACTACAGTTTCTGAAGTTCCTTTCTCCATAGCTTGCTTCTCCCTTAGATTCCCCCATGAGATGTACTTAAAGAAGACTTGGAAGAAGAGAAAGACAAGGGATTATCTGGTAGCAGCTGCTGGTAGCAGCTGAGATCACCAACAGTAGCTTTCTTTGATTCTGGACGTTTTGCTGAGAAACATCCACTGCAGCACCATAGATAATTAGTGAGGGCATCACTAAGACTCTTGAACATCAGAATTTTCTGGAAATAGCATTTTTGACCTTTGTTCCCTCAGTTCTTCCAATAGTTGCAGAAGCCTTTCGTTCCCTTTATGGAAACTCTCTTTACTCAAAAAATGAGAAATAAAGTAAATTAATGTTTTATGTTACTTTTGCATTCAGTCCATTACTGTGCCTAAATAAAATTGTACCAGTACATATCAGGCAATCAAATCCACAGATGATTGTGAAACCACTAACTGGAATTATTGAAGCATTTTGTAAAACTCTCTGAACTTTGATATTTACTAAATGACCTTAAAGCCCCTAGCTTCATGGTAGTGCACTTAAATTCAGAACCACACTTGGTAACTAATAATGAAAGATTTCAAACCCCAAACAGTGCAACTGAAACTTTTGTATTAGCATACTACTGAGAATATCTAACATGTTGTTACTAATCAATGTCATTCTGACCTTGTGGGTTTCCTGTGCTAATGGACAAGGTAAGTTAAAAGAGATCTAAACACTCAGCTTCTTTATACTTTTTTGTTTGTTTTTTATTGCAAGTGAAACCTTGTGATTTTCCAGACATTAAACATGGAGGTCTATTTCATGAGAATATGCGTAGACCATACTTTCCAGTAGCTGTAGGAAAATATTACTCCTATTACTGTGATGAACATTTTGAGACTCCTTCAGGAAGTTACTGGGATTACATTCATTGCACACAAAATGGGTGGTCACCAGCAGTACCATGTCTCAGTAAGTAATCCTCTGAACTGCTACACATGTATACTTTATTTATTTATCATTGCTATGTCCTTAGGAAAATGTTATTTTCCTTATTTGGAAAATGGATATAATCAAAATTATGGAAGAAAGTTTGTACAGGGTAACTCTACAGAAGTTGCCTGCCATCCTGGCTACGGTCTTCCAAAAGCGCAGACCACAGTTACATGTACGGAGAAAGGCTGGTCTCCTACTCCCAGATGCATCCGTGTCAGTAAGTACACCGCTCTGAGATCCCAGCATGTTATTTACTTTTTTCTTGACTTTTTCTATTTTAGGAACATGCTCAAAATCAGATATAGAAATTGAAAATGGATTCATTTCCGAATCTTCCTCTATTTATATTTTAAATAAAGAAATACAATATAAATGTAAACCAGGATATGCAACAGCAGATGGAAATTCTTCAGGATCAATTACATGTTTGCAAAATGGATGGTCAGCACAACCAATTTGCATTAGTAAGTGATTTACATATTCCCATTCAGTTTCTTTTTTCCCCACATATAAAGTATTTTTTTTCAGATTCTTCAGAAAAGTGTGGGCCTCCTCCACCTATTAGCAATGGTGATACCACCTCCTTTCTACTAAAAGTGTATGTGCCACAGTCAAGAGTCGAGTACCAATGCCAGCCCTACTATGAACTTCAGGGTTCTAATTATGTAACATGTAGTAATGGAGAGTGGTCGGAACCACCAAGATGCATACGTAAGTTCTTAAAATTCTAGATCCTGAGAAAATATGATTGTTAATTGTTTTTTTCTGCTTTCAGATCCATGTATAATAACTGAAGAAAACATGAATAAAAATAACATAAAGTTAAAAGGAAGAAGTGACAGAAAATATTATGCAAAAACAGGGGATACCATTGAATTTATGTGTAAATTGGGATATAATGCAAATACATCAATTCTATCATTTCAAGCAGTGTGTCGGGAAGGGATAGTGGAATACCCCAGATGCGAATAAGGCAGCATTGTTACCCTAAATGTATGTCCAACTTCCACTTTTCCACTTCTCACTCTTATGGTCTCAAAGCTTGCAAAGATAGCTTCTGATATTGTTGTAATTTCTACTTTATTTCAAAGAAAATTAATATAATAGTTTCAATTTGCAACTTAATATATTCTCAAAAATATATTAAAACAAACTAAATTATTGCTTATGCTTGTACTAAAATAATAAAAACTACTCTTATATTGGACTTCTTATCAATGAATTAGTAAGTATAGAGACAGACAGCTGAATGGCTTTCTGCATATTGTATAGTATACCTAGACATAGAAACAAAATGACTTTAGATTTTATTTGGGGAAGTAATAATACCATAAAATTAGATATTAAAATTGTAAGTGAAGATAAACACACTATAGTATTCCCTTATTGTAGCCATGGTCCTCTAGATGCAGTTAACCAAATAGGGTCATTTTTATTAAAAGTAGTGTTTCCTGGCAAACACTGACATTACATCATTATCATGATTTAAAGGAAATAGTACTAGAGAAGGTGAATTATTATCATTTTCCTGTGAAAAAAGAAAAGAGGTTTTGCTAACCCTTTCAGAGCATTGGGAACACAGCCAGAAGTGCATTAAATGTATATATTAACTTGGGCAATGTTGACACTTTAGGATGCTGAAGCCAGGTGCAGTGGCACACGCCTGTAATCCTAGCACTTTGAGAGGCCAAGCTGGCAATCATCAGAGGTCAAAAGTTCAAGACCAGCCTGTTCAACACGGTGAAACCCTGTCTCTACTAAAAATAGAAAAACTAGCTCGGCATGATGGCGTGCACCTGTAGTCCCAGCTACTCAGGAGGCTGAGGTGGGAGAATCACTTTAACCAGTGGGGCAGAGGTTGAACTGAGCCAAGATAGTGCCACTGCACTCCAGCCTGGGCAATAGAGTGAGACTCTGTCTTAAAAATAAATAAATAGGATGCTGAAAATTCCTATTTAAGGAAATAATTCTTTTTCTGATTTATTTAAGGCTACATTTGTATTTTCTTAATACAAATATTTTGAAAGTTTCTTCATATATGGTTTTTTGCATTTCTTATTAAGTTTTGCTTCAGATTTTTTTTTGTCTTTTCTCCTGTTAATTGCCTTCACTCTCTTTCTGTTCTGTACTTTTCTTTGTATATAAGGATTTTTTGAAAAGATTGTATATCCCTGTTAACAAATTGAAATCTCTATTCACTTTAATAGATTTTTACCCCCAGTTAGCATATGGTTAGTGAGAAGTTGCAGGGTAAGAAGAAAACAATGTTCCCTTTCCCAACACTTTTCCTGATTATAGAGAAAAAAGCATGAACTTGTATAATGATCTAGTCCTGTACAGAATGAGAAATATTAATTGCTAGACTGAGAATGTTTTGGTGGCTAAAGCTAGGAATAACTTTTTAAGACTGAAGAATGATATAAGCTATCAAATCTAACTCAGTTTTCAAATAACAGGTTTGCAGAGACTGGAGAATAAAAAGTAAAAAATTGTTTTATTAATTCCAGTGACTAATTCTACTTCATCAACATACATCATAAATAAAATTTCAAAAATAATTGCTGATATGGTTTGGCTGTGTCCCACCCAATTTTCACCTTGAATTATATAATCACCATGCATCAAAGGTAGGGCCAGGTGGAGATAATGGAATCATGGGAGCAGTTTCCCCATACCCCACTCATGGTAGTAAATACATCTCATGAGATCTAATGGTTTTATAAATGAAAGTTCCCCTGGACAAGTTCTCTTGCCTGCCACCATGTAAGATGTACCTTTGCTACTCATTCACCTTCTGTCATGATGGTGAGGCCTTCCCAGCAATGTGGAACTGTGAGTCCATTAAACCTCTTTCCTTTATAAATTACCTAGTCTCAAGTATGTTTTTATTAGCAGTGT